GATTTCAGCTCACTGCAACCTTCATCTCTCGGGTTCAAGTGATTCTCCTGCCTCAGCCTCCCGAGTAGTTGGGATTACAGGCGTGCACCGCCATGCCCGGCTAATTTTGTATTGTTTTAGTAGAGATGAGGTTTCACCATGTTGGCCAGGCTGATCTCTAACTCCTGACCTCAGGTGATCCACCCGCCTCGGCCTCCCAAAGTGCTGGGATTACAGGCATGAGCCACCACACCCAGCCAAAAGGGGGCACTTCTTGGCAAAAAGGACGGTTAGAGAAAAATGCCCTGCCCAGGAAGTGGGAGGCTCAGAACCCTTCCTTCACTGTGGTCTCCAGGAAGAACCTCGGAGTCTCTGTGAGTTAGCGCAGGTGAACCTGAAGGCAGGGGAGACTTGGGAAGCTCTCGCTTTGGAGATTTTGGAAGTTGGCATGGCCCTGGCAGGAAGCGTGAGCCTAGCAGGGCTGCGTTCCTAACACTGTGGACCAAACAGGGGCACCAGAAAACAAGAAAAAAGATTCAAGAGAATTTGGCACTTCTCTCAAATTATTTAAATTGAAATAATTTAATTATTTACATTATTTAAAATGAAATGTTTCATTTTAAAAACAGCCTTATAGAGGTATAATTGACCTACAATAAACCTCACATTTTAAAGGGTAGCAATTGATAAGTTTTGGCCTAAGTTATATACATCCATGAAACACCATCCCCGTAATTGAGATAATGAAGCTTCCTGTCACCCCAAAAGCTCCCCATGCCCCTTTGTAATTCCTCCCTCCTGCTCCTTCCCATGCCCTGCCCCAGCAATGTAAGAGCTCTGTAGATCATCCTTATTCTTATTAGATGCTGCCTCACTGTTCTGACTTTTGGACCCACACAGGGAGTGTGGGGCAGGTGGTGTCATCATCATCACATGTTCAGTGCTTAAGGCCTCTGGAGATCTAGCCCTGGGTATGAAATACAGCTCCATGTTTTATAATATGAAAATAAGTCTATTTTTCTATCCCCACACCTTGACCCTGTAGTAAAAGACATGTAGTCTCTGCCAACTTCACCCTCCATGAGGCTTACTGCCTGCGGTTCCTGGTCCTGTGTCCGGAGTGTGAGGAGCCTGTCCCCAAGGAAACCATGGAGGAGCACTGCAAGCTTGAGCACCAGCAGGTGAGGAGGCGGCAGGGAGGATGGGGTCTGAGAGTCAAGGTGAGTGTTCAGTCCTCCCTGCAGGTGAGATGGGGTCTGAGAGTTGGGGGACGAGGGTCTAGTCCTCCCTGCAGGTGAGATGGGGTCTGGGAGTCAAGGCAAGTGTTCAGTCCTCTCTGCAGGAGAGATGGGGTCTGAGAGTCAAGGCGAGTGTTCAGTCCTCTCTGCAGGTGAGATGGGGTCTGAGAGTCAAGGCAAGTGTTCAGTCCTCTCTGCAGGTGAGATGGGGTCTGGGAGTCAAGGCGAGTGTTCAGTCCTCTCTGCAGGACAGATGGGGTCTGAGAGTCAAGGCGAGTGTTCAGTCCTCTCTGCAGGTGAGATGGGGTCTGGGAGTCAAGGCGAGTGTTCAGTCCTCCCTGCAGGTGAGATGGGGTCTGGGAGGGGCAAGTGTTCCATCTTCCCTGCAGGAGAGATGGGGTCTGGGAGTCACAGAGTGGGTCCAGTCCTCCCTGCAGGAGAGATGGGGTCTGAGAGTTGGGGGACGAGGGTCTAGTCCTCCCTGCAGGTGAGATGGGGTCTGGGAGTCAAGGAGAGTGTTCAGTCCTCCCTGCAGGTGAGATGGGGTCTGGGAGGGGCAAGTGTTCCATCTTCCCTGCAGGAGAGATGGGATCTGGGAGTCACAGAGTGGGTCCAGTCCTCCCTGCAGGAGAGATGGGGTCTGAGAGTTGGGGGACGAGGGTCCAGTCCTCCCTGCAGGTGAGATGGGGTCTGGGAGGGGCAAGTGTTCCGTGTGTGTGTGTGTGTGTGTGTGTGTGTTTAGGTTGGGTGTACGATGTGTCAGCAGAGCATGCAGAAGTCCTCGCTGGAGTTTCATAAGGTAAGAGCCCCATGTGATTTCTCCTTTACAGCAGTGATCATGCCCTTCCTGCTGCCTCCCACAGGCCAATGAGTGCCAGGAGCGCCCTGTTGAGTGTAAGTTCTGCAAACTGGACATGCAGCTCAGCAAGCTGGAGCTCCACGAGTCCTACTGTGGCAGCCGGACAGAGCTCTGCCAAGGCTGTGGCCAGTTCATCATGCACCGCATGCTCGCCCAGCACAGAGATGTCTGTCGCAGTGAACAGGCCCAGCTCGGGAAAGGTAAGCACACAAACTGGGGTGGAAGAGAGACGTCATTTGTGGTGTTGTTTCTCTGCTTATTCAGGGGAAAGAATTTCAGCTCCTGAAAGGGAAATCTACTGTCATTATTGCAACCAAATGATTCCAGAAAATAAGTATTTCCACCATATGGTGAGTAGCACTTAGTAATTTTCTAATGGTGCTTTAAAATTTGATATATTATTCACAATTGCAGGGTAAATGTTGTCCAGACTCAGAGTTTAAGAAACACTTTCCTGTTGGAAATCCAGAAATTCTTCCTTCATCTCTTCCAAGTCAAGCTGCTGAAAATCAAACTTCCACGATGGAGAAAGATGTTCGTCCAAAGACAAGAAGTATAAACAGATTTCCTCTTCATTCTGAAAGTTCATCAAAGAAAGCACCAAGAAGCAAAAACAAAACCTTGGATCCACTTTTGATGTCAGAGCCCAAGCCCAGGACCAGCTCCCCTAGAGGAGATAAAGCAGCCTATGACATTCTGAGGAGATGTTCTCAGTGTGGCATCCTGCTTCCCCTGCCGATCCTAAATCAACATCAGGTACTCAGCCTCTGTTCTCTGCTTACCTTTCTCATATCAAACTTTTTTTATATCCATTTCTTAGGAGAAATGCCGGTGGTTAGCTTCATCAAAAGGAAAACAAGTGAGAAATTTCAGCTAGATTTGGAAAAGGAAAGGTACTACAAATTCAAAAGATTTCACTTTTAACACTGGCATTCCTGCCTACTTGCTGTGGTGGTCTTGTGAAAGGTGATGGGTTTTATTCGTTGGGCTTTAAAAGAAAAGGTTTGGCAGAACTAAAAACAAAACTCACGTATCATCTCAATAGATACAGAAAAGGCTTTTGATAAAATTCAACTTGACTTCATGTTAAAAACCCTCAACAAACCAGGCGTCGAAGGAACATACCTCAAAATAATAAGAGCCATCTATGACAAAACCACAGCCAACATCATACTGAATGAGCAAAAGCTGGAGCATTACTCTTGAGAAGTAGAACAAGGCACTTCAGTCCTATTCAACATAGTACTGGAAGTCCTCGCCACAGCAATCAGGCAAGAGAAAGAAATAAAAGGCAACCAAAAAGAAAGGAAGTCGAAGTATCTCTGTTTGCAGACGATATGATTCTATATCTAGAAAACCCCATGATCTTGGCCCAAAAGCTCCTAGATCTGATAAACAACTTCAGCTAACTTTCAGGAGACAAAATCAATATACAAAATATGGTAGCATTTTTATACACCAACGACATCCAAGCTGAGAGCCAAATCAAGAATGCAATCCTATTCACAATTGCCACAAAAAGAATAAAATACCTAGGAATACAGCTAACCAGGGAGATGAAAGATCTCTACAACAAAAATTACAAAACACTGCTGAAAGAAATCAGAGATGACACAAATGGAAAAACATTCCATACTTATGGATAGGAAGAATCAATATTGTTAAAATGGCCATACTACCCAAAGCAATTTATAGATTCAATGCTATTCCTATCAAACTACCAATAACATTCTTCACAGAATCAGAAAAAAAAAGCATTAAAATTTATTTGAAACCAAAAAAGAGCCCAAAAAGCCAAAGCAATCCTAAGCAAAAAGAACAAAGCTGGAGGCATCGCATTACCCAACTTCAAACTATACTACAGGGCTACAGTAACCAAAACTGCATGATACTGGTACAAAAGCATGGTGCTGGTACAAAAGCAGACACATAGATCAATGGAACAGAATAGAGGGCCCAGAAATAAAGCTACACACCTACAACCATCTAATCTTTGACAAAGTTGACAAAAATACGCAATGGGGAAAGAATTCCCCATTCAGTAAGTGGTACTGGGATAACTAGCTAGCCATATGCAGAGGATTGAAACTGAACCACTTCCTTACACCATATGCAAAAATCAACTCAAGATGGATTAAAGACTTAAATGTAAAACCCCAAACTATAAAAACTCTGGAAGATAACCTAGGCAATACCATTCTGGACATAGGAACGGAAAAAGATTTCATGACAAAGATCCCAAAAATAATTGTAACGAAAGCAAAAATTGACAAATGGGACATGATTAAACAGAATTACCATTTGACTCAGCAATCCCATTATTGGTTATATACCCAAAGGAATCTAAATCATTCTGTCATAAAGACATATATACACAAATGTTCACGGCAGCACTATACACAATCGCAAAGTCAGGGAATCAAACTAAATGTCCATCAGTGGTAGAAAGGATAAAGAAAATGTGGTGGCAGGGAGTGGTGGCTCATGTCTGTAATCCCAGCACTTTGGGAGGCTGAGGCGGGTGGTTCACCTGAGGTCAGGAGTTTGAGACCAGCCTGGCCAACATGGAGAAACTCCGTCTCCGCTAAAAATACGAAAATTAGCCAGGCGTGGTGGCGAGCACCTGTCATCCCAGCTACTTGGGAGGCCTAGGCGTGAGAATCGCTTGAACCTGGAAGGTGGTGGTTGCAGTGAGCCGAGATCCTGCCACTGCACTCCAGCCTGGGCAACCAAGCGAGACTCTGCCTTAAAAAAAAAAAAAAGAAAATGTGGCACATATACACCATGGAATACTATGCAGCCATAAAAAAGAATGGGATCATGTCCTGTGCAGCAACGTGGATGGAGCTGGAAGCCATTATCCTAAATGAACTCACTCAGAAACAGAAAACCAAATACCACATGTTCTCACTTATAAGTAGAAGCTAAACATTGAGTACACATGGATACAAAGAAGGGAACCGCAGACACTGGGGCCTACCTGAGGTCGGAGCATGGAAGGAGGGTGAGGATCAAAAAACTACCTATCTGGTACTATGCTTTTTATCTGGATGATGAAATAATCTGTACAACAAACCCTGGTGACATGCAATTTACCTATATAGCAAGCCTACACATGTGCCCCTGAACCTAAAAAAAAAGTTAAAAGAAAAACGTTTGGATTATTTTCCCTCTTTCGAACAAAGACATTGGTTTGCCCAAGGACTACAAATAAACCAACGGGAAAAAAGAAAGGTTCCAGTTTTGTCTGAAAATTCTGATTAAGCCTCTGGGCCCTACAGCCTGGAGAACCTGGAGAATCCTACACCCACAGAACCCGGCTTTGTCCCCAAAGAATAAAAACACCTCTCTAAAAGCTGCTCTTCCACCTTTCTTTGGGTTCCGCAC